TGTTGAGCACTTACAATGTGGTACAATCCAAATTGATACGTGCTATGTGTGAAATACACAGCAGATTGCGAAGACTTTGTGCCGGGAAAAATGTCAATGATCTCACATTTATGTTTTTATGTTGATTGCATGTTGAAATTGTAGATGTGTTGGGTGAGATAAACAACATCATTAAGCTTGTTTTTTACCTTTTTCTTTGTACTTTATTCAACATGGCTGTCAGAAAAATTAAAGTTGCATGTGTAACATGGACTATGCACACGTTGAACCAAGCTGCTGTATGCAATTATAAGAAAAGATAACACTTGAGTCTCTATGGGTAACATTGGGCCTGTGGTTATTGTGCTGGGATATTGTATTTGTTTTTGCTGTGGTTAAAAAAAAAAAAAAGTAGCGGGTGTGGTAGCTCGTGCCTGTAATCCCAGCACTTTGGGAGGCTGAGGCAGTCGGATCACCTGAGGTCAGGAGTTCGAGACGAGCCTGGGCAACATGGTGAAACCCTGTCTCTACTAAAAATACAAAAATTAGCCAGGTGTTGTGGTGGGTGCCTGTAGTCCCACTTACTTGGGAGGTTGAGGCAGGAGAATCGCTTGAACCCAGGAGGGGGAGGTTGCAGTGAGCCGAAAGCACTCCAGCCTGGGTGATATAGCTAGAATCCATCTCAAAACACCATTTATTTTTCACTATGGGTCTACCAGTTGGCTGTGGCTTCACTGGGCCCAACCAGGCCAGCCTAACCTTAGCTGGGCTCTATGTGTTTTACATTTTGGGACCCAGGCTCTGGTGGAGCCATCACTGTCTAGAGCACATCCTTCAAGCACCGGAATAGAACTGGAAACACAGTAGAGACTCAAAGACAGGATAAGCCCAGTGGTACTTCCACTGGGAAAGAGGATGGGGGAGGCCCCACAGTCCACAGCAGTCCTAGTGTCCTGCTGGGCAAATATTTCAAGGACCCGTAGGCTGGGAGTAGGGGGTGTCGATTGGGCCTCAGTCGTGCTCCCGGGGAGGACTTTCCAGGCCGTGGTTTTCGTGGCTCTGAATCTGCCCTCTGCCAGGTGCACTCTTCTGTCATCCTCCATGGCTACCTCTGAGGAAGGTGCTGGAAGACATGCTCTCCTTCATGGCTGAGCAGATTTCTTAACCTGCTTCCTGCCCATAGGAAGGATGAATGCCGAGGATCGTTTTAGATCTCAAATGCCACGGTCTATGTTAATCCAGCCGAAAGTGTAGTTATCGATTTGTCCCTTTTGAAGCTGTCCTGTTTGTTTTTAATCTCTTTGATTCCGGTCAACCCCGTGTGCCTACAGTCATTTTTCGTGCATGTCCTCCTTTCTCTAAACTCAATTCCAAGTACACTGAGCACATCATGCTTCCAACAGGCCAAATTCTGGGTCTCTTTCTCTAGGCCATTTTGTGCAGTTGAAAGATTTCATTGGGGACCTTGATAATCCAACTAAAGGTTTCGGCGCAAGAGCCAATGATTGCATCTTTGATTTGGTCTTTACCCGTAGGCTGTGCTTTCACGGCCAACCTTAATTTGGTGAGAAATTGCTTCACTTTAAAATCCTGAAAATGTTGTATTTTCTCTCTTCCCTTTCAATTGTATTTGCAAAGCAGTGAGTTTTTTGGGAGGAGGCAAGGTGCATTTTTTTTTCCTTATAGCACGGTGTCAAAGGCATTCTATAACACCAGTTCACACAGGCAAGATTCTGTTTTGAAAACAAGTTTAGTTAGGCCAATTTTCTAAGTTATCATAGGTTATTTCTTTTTTCTTTTTCTTTTTTTGCCGGGTGTTTTAACACTGCATATCTTGGGTTGCCATTTTTCCAACTTCCTTTAACAACTTTCCAGCTTGCCATCACCTAAACCCAAAACCAATGACCCATATTTCAGGTTTTTGTAATGGCAGCCCTACTTCTGTGTACCAATTTCTGTATTAGCTTTTGCTGCAGTAACTAGCAATTCTCAAATCTCCATGGCTTCCAACAACAAACACTTATTTTTCACTTAAGAATCCTGCGAGTCAGCTGCAGCTCTGCCGAGCTTGGCTGTGTTCTCCACGTCTCCTCATGCCAGGCTGAGGCTGAATGAGCAGCTGCCATCTGGGCCCTGCTCTTCTCATGCTGGAGGGCAGGAGCTCCGGAGGGGAAGCGGGAACCCCCAGGATCTCATAAAGCCTCTGCTGGGACCTGGCAGCCGTCCCCTCCTCCCACAAGTCATATGGCAAGCCCAAGGTTAATGGGGTGAGCCTGTACCCTTCACCTCCTGGCAAGTCACGATGAGGAGAGGGCAGAGACAAATCATTTTGAACAAGTGATACAGTCTCTCACAGGCATAGATTCCAAAAAGAAACCCAGGAGAGAGTCACCATGCCTCAAATCAAGAACAGCCATATTGCATTTCTATCAAGGCAGAAGCACAGGTGTGACAGTGTGACAATGAACCCTGAGACCGGAGGCCCTCCAGTCCAGGTGGACATCCAGCTATGCAGCCAGCTCAGTGCAGCCGAAAGAACCTGGGAGGCAGTCCGGAAAGCTGAGTTCCTCTTACCCGTATCCCTGCAGCAAGCCACTTTCCCTCTGTGGATCTCAAGTTCCTCTTCAATATTAACCAAGAGTTAAGCAGAATCGTGGGTTGCTTTCGAGGATGCCGTTCTGATCTCTGCCAGCGCACTTCACATGGCAGGGAACAGGCTGCCTTCCCAGGAGGCCGAGCTGCAGTAGAAGGAGCATGAGTTTAGGAATCAGGCCAATTTGAGCGGGAAGCCCAGGCAGCCGTTTACCAGGTGTGGGTCCATCATATACCCTCTGACTCTGTTTCCTCATCTGTGAAGTGAACATCACAGCATCTAACTCTCAGGGCTGTGGGTAGGATAATTATTTTATACAGTGCCTTTTGCTAGGAAATTTTTTGTTGTGTTGAGTCAAAATCTGATCCCTTAACCAGTGAACTCCGGCCCCGGTTCTGCCTCTGCCTGGGGCAGCAAAACAGTGATTAGGAATATGGGCACGGGGGTCATCCCACCTGGGTCTGAATCGCACTGTCTGCTCCTGGTCAGGATGGCCGGGGGGAGGATCCTTAATGCCCCCGCGGTTGGCTTGCTATGCTTATCTGTAAATGAGCTACTGATAATATCAACTTCATAGTTTTGTTGTGGGGATAAATGAGCCGGTGCATGCAAACTCAAGTAGCTGTTATTATTTCAGTTGGCAGCTCCTCAGGTACCTGAGCCTGCTTTCCATACCTTCTGGGTCATCCCGTATTTCTTCAGGGTAAGCAACCTCACATTTCTCCAGCATTCTGTAGATGTCAAGCTTTCTGCAATCCTCCCCCGTCTAGCTGTCCTCTTGAGAATCTCCTTCAGGAGCTCTGGTTAAGAGATAAAGAAACAGTGAGGGCATTCGAGTTCATTATCCCAGCCACGATGGCATTCTAGATGTCTCCACAGACATTCAGGATCTGCCCAGGGTCCCACATCTGTCTCTTCTCCACATCTTACCCTGCCTTCTCCAGGTGATGGTGATTTCGTGATCCCAGTCACCTGCCCCCACCCTCACCTTATCTGACCCTGGCTCCTGGGCCACCCACTTGCCACTTGGAATATTTATTGTCTAACTGATTTTCCAGTATTAAGGATTTTACAGGTTTACACTGGAATTAGAAGTTCATCTGAACTGCCTGTGATGTCCCTGCTGGTTTCCCAATGGCCAGGCACTGCAGAGATGTATAAGATACGAGAATACAGTCACCTAAAGACATGGGAAGTTTTGTAAGCAATGTCTCCCGAGATTCCCCATTCTAAATATGGCAAGGAGTGTTTTAAGTACTTCATGCTTGAAGCTTTTCATGCATTTCCATCGTTGCAGTTGGACCAGTTTTAAAATATATATATCATAAATAATCTTCAGAACATTTTAATGTACTACCGATGGTATTAAAAGTCAAAGCTTTCACAAAATTTAATTTACTTCTCCCTGTAACTTAAGAACAGTTTTAAAATGTGCATGGCTCCTGCTAAATTTAACAGCTTCCCCTTTTGCCTTCTCGACTGGAGGCTGCAACAACCTGAGCCAGGAGGTCTGGCGACTACAATGTTTGAGTGAAGCTGTGAGATCCATGCCTGTACTGGAAGCTCCTGACAGCCTCTGCAGGGCCTTGGTGCCAGGCTCCGGGGGTGGTGGGGGAGTGGGCTTTCCTTCTTAGAAAGCCTCTAGGCTTTGCAGGTTCAGGAAGAAGCTCACCAGCTGGGTCCAGCCACTGAAAGGAACCCTGAGCCTCAGTTTGCAGCCCAGAGATGCTCCGGGGTCTCGCCCAGTGCATATTCCTGGAGAGCTACAACATCAGGGCATCAGATCCACAGAAGATACATGTGCTTCACTATACACCAGGTGTGTATTGAAACTAAAGCAGAGTAATACTATTTCATGGACATTTCTCTTTTCTCTGCCACAGGAGATGTTGGCACACCTGAAACCATGGCCCCAACCATTGTGGTTCCCCCGGGCAACAGAAGTGTGGTGGCTGGATCCAGTGAGACCACCTTGGAATGTATAGCCAGTGCCAGGTACGAGGCGCGTCTCCTGTGAGACTCCTAGTATCGTCGTCATGAATGCCTTTCATTCCCACAGGCCTGTGGAGGACCTGAGTGTGACCTGGAAGAGGAATGGAGTGAGAATCACCAGTGGCCTCCACAGCTTTGGAAGACGCCTCACCATCAGCAACCCGACGTCCGCGGACACCGGGCCATACGTCTGCGAGGCGGCGCTGCCGGGGAGCGCTTTTGAACCGGCCAGGGCGACGGCCTTTCTTTTCATCATAGGTAATGCGGGAGCCTCTAAGTGGTGTTGCCAGTTAGGGGCTTTTTTTTATTTTCTTGTTTGAAGAGCCACCATATTTTACTGCTGAGCCCGAGAGTCGGATTTCAGCTGAAGTAGAAGAAACTGTGGACATCGGATGTCAAGCCATGGGTGAGTGCAGAGTGGCTGCTGGACAAGGAGCCTTAAAATCCTATTTATTCCCATTCCTACGCAGGGGTCCCCCTTCCCACCCTCCAGTGGTACAAGGATGCCATCTCCATCAGCAGGCTCCAGAATCCTCGATACAAAGTGCTCGCCAGCGGAGGCCTGCGCATCCAGAAGCTGCGTCCAGAGGACTCCGGAATCTTCCAGTGCTTCGCCAGCAATGAAGGAGGGGAGATCCAGACCCACACCTACCTGGATGTAACCAGTGAGTACACCCAGGCCCACAGCTACCTGACCGCCCTGATCATTTCATTTACTCCTCTTCTCAGATATCGCTCCAGTGTTCACCCAGCGGCCAGTGGACACCACAGTTACTGACGGGATGACAGCCATTCTAAGGTGTGAGGTGTCCGGGGCTCCCAAACCCGCCATCACCTGGAAAAGAGGTGGGTAGCATCCACTGCCCACAACAGCATGGGTAACATGCCTCTTTTCTCCACTGTTCTTTAGAAAACCACATTCTGGCCAGTGGCTCTGTCCGGATTCCTAGGTTCATGCTTCTTGAATCGGGGGGTCTACAGATCGCGCCCGTCTTCATCCAGGATGCCGGCAACTACACCTGCTATGCGGCCAACACAGAGGGCTCCCTGAATGCATCGGCCACGCTCACTGTGTGGAGTAAGGAGCAGCCCTCGCACGTCGGCCTTCTGTTCGTCTGACTCGTGACTTGTGTTTTTTTCAGATCGGACGTCCATCGTCCACCCTCCTGAGGACCACGTGGTGATTAAGGGGACCACGGCCACGCTGCACTGTGGTGCCACACATGACCCCCGGGTTTCACTCCGGTCAGCACAATCAGTTACAATGCTTTGGGGCTTTGTAACTCAAGACCCTTTGCTTGGCCCACAGCTACGTTTGGAAGAAGGACAACGTGGCCCTGACTCCATCGAGCACGTCTAGGATCGTGGTGGAGAAGGACGGGTCCCTTCTCATCAGCCAGACGTGGTCAGGCGACATCGGTGACTACAGCTGCGAGATTGTTTCTGAAGGAGGGAATGACTCCAGGATGGCCCGGCTGGAAGTGATGTGAGTACTGAGACGTTTGGTGTTAGCCAGTCCTCTTTTTCCTTTTCATCCCATTCAATTCAAGTGAACTGCCTCATTCACCTCAGAACCTCCTGGTCAGCCCTAATTCTTCCCACAGCCACGCCGTGGTGCTCTCTTGGGTCCGGCCCTTTGATGGAAACAGTCCTATTCTTTATTACATCGTGGAGCTCTCTGAAAACAGTAAGTAGCAAAATGAAACTGTCACCATGGACTGGGCTTGAATTCGTTTTCTTCATTCTTTCAGACTCTCCATGGAAGGTGCATCTGTCAAACGTTGGCCCTGAGATGACAGGCGTCACCGTGAGTGGCCTGACTCCGGCTCGTACCTATCAATTCCGGGTGTGCGCGGTGAATGAAGTGGGCAGGGGCCAGTACAGCGCCGAGACAAGCAGGTGCGTGAATCCCGCCCCAGGTGGGGGTGTGGCTCTCTTGTTCCTACCCGTCTTTTATTTATAGGTTGATGCTACCTGAAGAACCACCCAGTGCTCCCCCGAAAAATATAGTGGCCAGTGGGCGGACTAATCAGTCCATTATGGTCCAGTGGCAGCCACCCCCAGAAACAGAGCACAACGGGGTGTTGCGTGGATACATCCTCAGGCAAGTGCCCTGTGATTGGCCATCTTTAGGCCCCTTATCGTGATGGGCTTCCTTCGTGGCGCAGGTACCGCCTGGCTGGCCTTCCCGGAGAGTACCAGCAGCGGAACATCACCAGCCCGGAGGTGAACTACTGCCTGGTGACAGACCTGATCATCTGGACACAGTATGAGATACAGGTGGCGGCGTACAACGGGGCCGGTCTGGGCGTCTTCAGCAGGGCAGTGACCGAGTACACCTTGCAGGGAGGTAAGCTTGTCTCCAAAACCACGAGGTGGCGGTTCTGCTGTCATCAATGACTGCCCTGCCACAGTGCCCACCGCGCCCCCGCAGAACGTGCAGACGGAAGCCGTGAACTCCACCACCATTCAGTTCCTGTGGAACCCTCCGCCTCAGCAGTTTATCAATGGCATCAACCAGGGATACAAGGTACGTGGCCTGGGTTCAGGGCCTGTGGGCAGCAGGCTGTCTTTTTCACCCTGTTCCATCTCAGCTTCTGGCATGGCCGGCAGATGCCCCCGAGGCTGTCACTGTGGTCACTATTGCCCCAGATTTCCACGGAGTCCACCATGGACACATAACGAACCTGAAGAAGTTTACCGCCTACTTCACTTCCGTTCTGTGCTTCACCACCCCTGGGGACGGGCCTCCCAGCACACCTCAGCTGGTCTGGACTCAGGAAGACAGTGAGTATTCCTTTCTGCGTGTCTCTTAAGTCTGTTAACAGATGACTTTGCTTTTAATTGGTAGAACCAGGAGCTGTGGGACATCTGAGTTTCACAGAGATCTTGGACACATCTCTCAAGGTCAGCTGGCAGGAGCCCCTGGAGAAAAATGGCATCATTACTGGTAAGTAGGCCTGTCCTTCAAAAAAGGAAAAGACCAACACTGGTCTGGTCCTGTTGCTTTCTAGGCTATCAGATCTCTTGGGAAGTGTACGGCAGGAACGACTCTCGTCTCACGCACACCCTGAACAGCACGACGCACGAGTACAAGATCCAAGGCCTCTCATCTCTCACCACCTACACCATCGACGTGGCCGCTGTGACTGCCGTGGGCACTGGCCTGGTGACTTCATCCACCATTTCTTCTGGAGTGCCCCCAGGTCAGTAGAATCGTGTGCGGTCCTCCTGCTGTATCTCTCCCTTTCCTCCCTGGTTCCTCTCTAGACCTTCCTGGTGCCCCATCCAACCTGGTCATTTCCAACATCAGCCCTCGCTCCGCCACCCTTCAGTTCCGGCCAGGCTATGACGGGAAAACGTCCATCTCCAGGTGGATTGTTGAGGGGCAGGTACGTGTGTCGTTAGACTGGGAGCTGGCATTTCCAGCCCATCTCAGTGTCTCCCTCTGCACAGGTGGGAGCTATCGGCGACGAGGAGGAGTGGGTCACCCTCTATGAAGAGGAGAATGAGCCTGATGCCCAGATGCTGGAGATCCCAAACCTCACACCCTACACTCACTACAGGTGAGAACAGCAGTGATAAGCTGTTACAGGAGGCCGTGACTCTCATCAGTGGTTTTTCCTTTAGATTTCGAATGAAGCAAGTGAACATTGTTGGGCCGAGCCCCTACAGTCCGTCTTCCCGGGTCATCCAGACCCTGCAGGCCCCACCCGACGTGGCTCCAACCAGCGTCACGGTCCGTACTGCCAGTGAGACCAGCCTGCGGCTTCGCTGGGTGGTGAGTGGGGGTGAGAAGGGAGGCTGGAGGCATCAGCTCATCGCGACTCCTCGTTCCTTCCTAGCCCCTGCCGGATTCTCAGTACAACGGGAACCCCGAGTCCGTGGGCTACAGGATTAAGTACTGGCGCTCAGACCTCCAGTCCTCAGCAGTGGCCCAAGTCGTCAGTGACCGGCTGGAGAGAGAATTCACCATCGAGGAGCTGGAGGAGTGGATGGAATACGAGCTGCAGATGCAGGCCTTCAACGCCGTCGGGGCTGGGCCGTGGAGCGAGGTGGTGCGGGGCCGGACGCGGGAGTCAGGTGAGGGGAAGGCGATTCCCATCCTGGAGACAGGATGCTAATCTACTTCATTGGTTCTTTGCAGTTCCTTCAGCCGCCCCTGAGAACGTGTCAGCCGAGGCTGTCAGCTCGACCCAGATTTTACTGACATGGACATCCGTGCCGGAACAGGACCAGAATGGGCTCATACTGGGCTACAAGGTGTGTGATCACAGGATGACCTCCCTTTGCTTCTGATAACCCTCGTGCTGTGTCGATACCACAGATCCTGTTCCGGGCCAAAGACCTGGATCCCGAGCCCAGGAGCCACATCGTGCGAGGGAACCACACGCAGTCGGCCCTGCTGGCAGGCCTGCGCAAGTTCGTGCTCTACGAGCTCCAGGTGCTGGCGTTCACCCGCATCGGGAACGGGGTCCCCAGCACGCCCCTCATCCTGGAGCGCACCAAAGACGATGGTAGGTCCAGGGTTCGCGCCTTCGGGAGCCTTGAGATCTGAATCCCTGTGGTTTTTCCCTTCAGCCCCAGGCCCACCAGTGAGGCTCGTGTTCCCCGAAGTGAGACTCACCTCCGTGCGGATAGTGTGGCAACCTCCGGAGGAGCCCAACGGCATCATCCTGGGTAAGGGAGCGGCGGTGGCCGGGCGTGGTGGCCAGCAGCTGTCTCCCATGTCACCTGCCTGCAGGGTACCAGATTGCCTACCGCCTGGCCAGCAGCAGCCCCCACACCTTCACCACCGTGGAGGTCGGCGCCACAGTGAGGCAGTTCACAGCCACCGACCTGGCCCCGGAGTCCGCATACATCTTCAGGCTGTCCGCCAAGACGAGGCAGGGCTGGGGGGAGCCACTGGAGGCCACCGTCATCACCACCGAGAAGAGAGGTAAGACCTTGGGGGACCCGGGGGTACTGCAGCATGTCCCTGGTCTGTCCTCATTTGGTTGCAGAGCGGCCGGCACCCCCCAGAGAGCTCCTGGTGCCCCAGGCAGAAGTGACCGCACGCAGCCTCCGGCTCCAGTGGGTCCCGGGCAGCGACGGGGCCTCCCCCATCCGGTACTTCACCATGCAGGTGCGAGAGCTGCCTCGGGGTGAGTGGCAGACCTACTCCTCGTCCATCAGCCATGAGGCGACAGCATGCGTCGTTGACAGGTACTGAGAGAGCAGGAGCACCTCCCCGGGGACCCCGGCAGTCACGGTCTCTTCCACATTGCAGACTGAGGCCCTTCACCTCCTACAAGCTGCGCCTGAAAGCCACCAACGACATTGGGGACAGTGACTTCAGTTCAGAGACAGAGGCGGTGACCACGCTGCAGGATGGTGAGCAACCCGGGGCCCAGACCGCGTTCCTGTGACCCCCGCTTTCCTCTCCTGTGTGTTTCAGTTCCAGGAGAGCCCCCGGGATCTGTCTCAGCGACGCCACACACCACGTCCTCTGTCCTGATACAGTGGCAGGTAAGAGCGCGGGGAATCACGCGCGTTTTGTCGGTGTGGCTGAGTCGGTGTGATGTCTTTGCAGCCTCCGAGGGACGAAAGCCTGAATGGCCTTCTTCAGGGATACAGGATCTACTACAGGGAGCTGGAGTATGAAGCCGGGTCAGGCACTGAGGCCAAGACGCTCAAAAACCCTATAGCTTTACATGCTGAGCTCACAGGTGAGACTGTCCCCTCTGTCCTGGTACAGGGATAACCACCTTTCTGCTTTGCTTACCCCAATAGCCCAAAGCAGCTTCAAGACGGTGAACAGCAGCTCCACATCGACGATGTGTGAACTAACACGTAAGTGCGCTCTCAGCGGGAGGCCCATGCCGGAAGCTGATCCATATTTCCTTCAACCCTGCAGATTTAAAGAAGTACCGGCGCTATGAAGTAATAATGACCGCCTATAACATCATCGGCGAGAGCCCAGCCAGCGCGCCCGTGGAGGTCTTTGTCGGCGAGGCTGGTAAGCTCCGTGCACCCCCAACCCCACTGCCACTCAGCTTCTCTCCGCATTGCTCTTTCCTCAGCCCCGGCCATGGCCCCGCAGAACGTGCAGGTGACCCCACTCACGGCCAGCCAGCTGGAGGTCACGTGGGACCCACCACCCCCGGAGAGCCAGAATGGGAACATCCAAGGCTACAAGGCAAGGCCCTCCCGTGCGGTTGCCTCCCCTGGGACCCACCCCAACCTCTTGCTGTTCCTAACAGATTTACTACTGGGAGGCAGACAGCCAGAACGAAACGGAGAAAATGAAGGTCCTCTTCCTCCCCGAGCCCGTGGTGAGGCTGAAGAACCTGACCAGCCATACCAAGTACCTGGTCAGCATATCAGCCTTCAACGCCGCCGGAGATGGACCTAAGAGTGACCCCCAGCAGGGGCGCACCCACCAGGCCGGTAGGAGGAAGGCGGGTTTCCTTTGGGCAGGCTGTAAAAGTCACTTTGTGTTCTATTCTCCCAGCCCCTGGGGCCCCCAGCTTTCTGGCGTTCTCAGAAATAACCTCCACCACGCTCAACGTGTCCTGGGGCGAGCCTGCGGCGGCCAACGGCATCCTGCAGGGCTATCGGGTGGTGTACGAGCCCTTGGCCCCTGTACAAGGTAAGACCCGGGGTTGGGGAGATGGGAGCGCGCCCCTTGTTTCCTTTGCTTCTGGCGGCTGCAGGGGTGAGCAAGGTGGTGACCGTGGAAGTGAGAGGGAACTGGCAGCGCTGGCTGAAGGTGCGGGACCTCACCAAGGGAGTGACCTATTTCTTCCGTGTCCAAGCGCGGACCATCACCTACGGGCCCGAGCTCCAAGCCAATATCACAGCCGGGCCAGCCGAGGGTAAGTGGAACTCCAGGGGCAGACAATGTCAAGCCTCACCTCTCTTTTCTTCTTTATCCCGCAGGATCCCCGGGCTCGCCTAGAGATGTCCTGGTCACCAAGTCCGCCTCTGAACTGACGCTGCAGTGGACTGAGGGACACTCTGGCGACACACCTACCACGGGCTATGTGATCGAGGCCCGGCCCTCAGGTAGGGTGGCAGGCCCCACAAACGGGGTCTCACCTCTGCTCTCGCCTCCCCATCCCTCTTGCAGATGAAGGCTTATGGGACATGTTTGTGAAGGACATCCCGCGGAGCGCCACATCCTACACCCTCAGCCTGGATAAGCTCCGGCAAGGAGTGACTTACGAGTTCCGGGTGGTGGCTGTGAATGAGGCGGGCTACGGGGAGCCCAGCAACCCCTCCACGGCTGTGTCAGGTAGGCCCTCCCAGGGAGGTCTGTCTTCTTCTCATGTCATTGTGTGTCCGTGTCTTTTCCACAGCTCAAGTGGAAGCCCCATTCTACGAGGAGTGGTGGTTCCTCCTGGTGATGGCTCTGTCCAGCCTGATCGTCATCCTGCTGGTGGTGTTCGCCCTCGTCCTGCACGGGCAGAATAAGAAGTATAAGAACTGCAGCACAGGTGCAGGTCCAGCCCCTTCCTCGCGTGTCCCAACGTCTGTTCTCACTCTCCTGCTGGGCTTTAGGAAAGGGGATCTCCACCATGGAGGAGTCTGTGACCCTGGACAACGGAGGATTTGCTGCCCTGGAGCTCAGCAGCCGCCACCTCAATGTCAAGAGCACCTTCTCCAAGAAGAACGGGACCAGGTAGGCAGGCAGTGCTGTGCTGCGCCCACCTGGAGGGTAATTGCAGCATGGGTCCTCATCCTAGGTCCCCACCCCGGCCTAGCCCCGGCGGCCTGCACTACTCAGACGAGGACATCTGCAACAAGTACAACGGCGCCGTGCTGACCGAGAGCGTGAGCCTCAAGGAGAAGTCGGCAGATGCATCAGAATCTGAGGTCAGTGTCGGTGCCTACTTCCGGGCAGTGACTGCACTCACACCTTCTCTCCCGCTCCCCGCAGGCCACGGACTCTGACTACGAGGACGCGCTGCCCAAGCACTCCTTCGTGAACCACTACATGAGCGACCCCACCTACTACAACTCATGGAAGCGCAGGGCCCAGGGCCGCGCACCTGCGCCGCACAGGTACGAGGCGGTGGCGGGCTCCGAGGCGGGCGCGCAGCTGCACCCGGTCATCACCACGCAGAGCGCGGGCGGCGTCTACACCCCCGCTGGCCCCGGCGCGCGAACTCCGCTCACCGGCTTCTCCTCCTTCGTGTGAGCAAAGCGCCGCGCCTCCCTCAGGGCGGAACGGAGGCAACTTTCCGGAGTCTATTTTTGTTAAGACAATCAACTCCAATAACTGAGCTGAAGTTTTTGTTTAAAAAGAAAAAAATCTGATAAGTGATGATTTTACCTACTTGTGGACACTAGATTTCAATTAGGAAGGTTTTTTTAAACGGCTTTTTGTAACTTCGCTGCAGGAAGCAGGTTTGTTTCTTTTTCTTTTCTTTTTAAGAGAAGGTGTATTTCACTGGTGCAATGGCTTGGCACCTCCGGGGCCTGGGAGGACCTCAGACCTCCCCAGCCCTGGGTTTCTCCGTCTTCAAGACCAACTAGGAAGGGTCAAGCGGGGAGAGGGAGTGGAGGGTCAGGTGAGATCTCAGAGCTGCCCCGGCCGGCCCCCGTCTCTTTCTACCTCCTCTTCCAGAGAACCAGCGGCTCACACCCTTCTCAACGCAGGACATCCTCGGCGGCTCCTGGGGTTTGAAGAGCAAACGTTTTTCCCTGGGCTCAGTGCGTTTTGTCCCAACTTCATCTGTTTCTGAAATGTTCTCACTTGGCAGTGTCTAGTCAAGGAGTCGGCTTTCAGGTTCCTGACGGCCAGGCAGGGATGCTAAGGTGTGGCTCAGCCGTCACTGTCTGTGTCACTGCAGTGGTGCGGTCCTCAGGCTTTTCTGCCTGTCTTTCCCCCTTCCTTCTCACCTGACAGCGAGGGAGAGGGAAGCCTCTTAGGGCTGGAAGCCACCACGCTGGCCCTCTCCTTCCCCGAACACAGCACACGGTCAACTCCGCGGGACACGAGGACACGGGACGGCGTCTCCAGAATTGCTTGTTACGTAGGAAGCGTGCATTGTTAACCAGAGTATTTTTAAAATCTTTTTATCTTTTTTTAAACTATGTCACATGAAATGAATGCGTCTTTGCTGTCTCCAGGTGCCTTTTTATTAATTGTTCAGCTTTGTACATGGGAAAGATGAAAAGCAACAGTGTCTGCAAATAAAGCAAAACAGCTCTGAGAACACACGCTCCCGACTCGCCTCGTGCACACCAGGCCGTCCCCTCCCTCTGTCCTGGCTTCTGCTGGCTGCTCGCAGCAGCCACCGCTTCTCCACCACTGGCGCTGCTGCTGCCCCCTCTCCCAGTCCGAGGCCAGCTTTTAGCCTTAACAGGTTTTTTGGAAATGTTTCTTTTTTTTATTTAAAATTGTCATTGTTTGGTTTAAATTTTTCAGCTAGATGAAAAGAGTATGAACTACTTTGGAAAACTTAACAGCTCAGAGATGGCCATGCCTCCAGCCCCTCACGTCATCTTTGCAACAGACGACTGGGCTGCCATGGTCCACCCCTCAGCCCGGGTCCCGGGTCTGGATGGAACGGGAGCACTGCTGGTGCCCACTGGCGTGTGTGCCCCGGGTCCCTGTAAGTGCCCCCTCACCAGCAGCAGCGTGACACACACAAGACTCAAGACCACCCTGTCAGTGCCCCCCAGTGCACGGCAAACGGGCAGGTGCCGTTCCCCCAGTGACCTGAGGGTAGGGGACAACTGAGCAGTATCTGACCAGTGCCACCCAGGAGCCAGTCTCCTGGCCACATGCAGAAAGTGTGGCCCCTGCTTACCTAGATGTTTTGTGCACCTCCATGGGCAGAGGGTGTGGATATTGCCTGGATTCTGTGCTGTCAGCGTTGCTGAGTATGGCCCCAGGAGACCAAGGAGAGTTTTGTATAGGCTGGAAAACCCCTTTTCAGTCTTTCCAAAATTAGAGGGTATGGCAAGTTTCCTTTTTTCTCTCCTCCCTTCCTTCCCCTCCTTCCTTTCCTTTACCCCTCCTTTCCTTCCTTCCTCCCTTCCTCTCTTCTTTCCTCCCTCCCTCCCTCCTTCCCTCCCTTCCTTCCTCTCTTTCCTCCTTCCTTCCCTCCCTTCTTTCCCTCCCTCCCTTCCTCTCTCCCCTATTCCTTCTTCCTTTTCTCCTCCTTTTTCTGAGTGGAGGGGGAAATATTCTAAACCAAAAATCCTAGATGCTCTGCCCAAAGCCACTTCTGCATGAGAATCGCAACCCACAGTTCCCCGGATGAGACTCACCACAGTGGACAGTGCCACCTCCTTCCCCTCGGCCCCGGAGAGGGCGAAGTGGGCGGGAAGCCAGGATGTGAGCACTGGAATTTCTTGGAAGAGAAGCGATAAATGGAGACCATGGCCAGCGCTGCTTTCTGTGCACTCTGATGACTGCTCTCTGCAGCCATGAGGATGTGGCTTTACATGCCAGGGAGAGTGTTGAGACGTCTTAGGTTGAGGATGAGCAGATTCGAGATATGTTTGTTGCTCTCGGGTTTTCGATACAACATCATGACACTTCTGTTTCAAGCTCATGTTTTCCGTCTCCCCTCCACTCTTAGTAAACCTTGATCTGTACGGAGCGGCCTGTCCGAGGCTACGCCGGCCTCCTGGCTGCTGCTGGACTGTGCTTAGGACAGCGCCCATGCCTCGGAGGGACTCTGTCCCATGAGAACCACCTGTGCAAAGGAACAGAGCTGGATGTTTCCAGGTAGATTTTGGCCTCCCAGAGCAATGCGGCATTTGAGAAGCAACAGTTCCTAACTCCTTATCTTCAGGGAAGGAAAAGAAAATCACAGCCTAGGAAGATGGAGGTTGGATTTTAATCTCGGTTTTAAAAAGAGGACAAACAAAATGTCTCTAAGCCAGGCTAGATGGAATGTGCTCCCGCTCTCTCCTGCCGTGCTGAAAGTCATGCCTTGCGGATGCCTCATGACAGCAGTGGCTGAGTCTCCCCACCCACCCCCAACGTGGCTCATTTCAGATTGCTTCGGCCCCACCCTGCAAGGATGTGGTCACGGAGTGGCCAGGAGGCTCCGTCTGAGCCACAGGGATGGGTGTGCAGAGCTCCCTCCTCCTGGGGTGCCAGGGCAGAGATTCCAGGCAGGTGAGCCCAGAGAGAGCTGCCAGGCCACACCCCCTCGGCCTCCTGCACGGCCACCTTCTGGGTGAATCGGTCCAGCCCAAGCCCCTCTCCCCAGCCTCGCCTTCAGCCTCTCTCCCAGCCTGCTTTTATAAGGCGCACTTCACTCAATGCTGTAGCCAAAAAACGAGGGGCCCCAGGGAGAGGGGACCCAGATGGCCACACACGGAACGCGCCTCCACAGCCCCGGGAGGTGGCTCACTCTGTACAGGTCTTCGGAGGCCGTGTTTGTATCTAACTGTGACTGGGCTGAAGCATGATGTTTGCCTAATGGTTCGTAGCATGGTTTTTATTTCTTACGCATTCTTGGCACACAGTGTAGCTATCCTCCTGACGAGCAACCCGTCTGCGTACCTAAGTGTGGCTCCCCGTGGGTCAGCGTCCTGGTAGCATGGATCCAGTCTGAAAGGTGAGGACAACGTGGAAACTCATGAGCTGAGCCTGCCCGCTGGGACACGTCTCCTTCCCGCGTCACCTTCTGGTTTAGGGAGCCGTCAGGTCCCTAAACGTTCCCTACAACTTTTTCTGAAATTGTGCAGAAAAACAGATCTCATTAAAAGAAAAAAAGAAACAACTTGTAGGAAGACAGAGAGGTGCTATGGGTACAATTTTTAATAAAAACATTATTTTGTTCCTTAAACGCTTGTGATTTTCTTCAAGCATTGATGCAAT